GGAGACAACACCCAACCAGATAAGGGCATCACCCTTTACTATAAGTCCTCATCAGAGGACTCAAGGACCATAAAATGATCAGGACTTCAGCAGCTAGACACGGCCACCTTAACAGACCGAGTCTTGCTATCACTCGTGCCCAGCACCTGGTGTCTGCCTCTGAAGGCTCTGCCCAAATCAAGGACTCTTCCTTGCAAGCTCTTGATGACTATCCCCATCAGGCCGGGACTCTGTCCACAGCACTCTCCTTGGACTGGTTCGTTAACCCCTTTTCTCTTGATGTTAAATGTTCTTGTGTTTGATGTGAAATTTTAACCTGTAACATTTATATCCTTACATATAATACTATGGATGGTTTGCAATACAGTCTGACTTGTGGAGTGGCTCCAGCTTGCATGCCCGCGGCTCTGACTACCGAGTGAACAGGTGGTCCTAAGGAGAACTGACTTCTTGGGAACTCCGTGTGACGCCTAGCTTTTGTGATTGAAATAGCATCAGTAAAAACCTGATCTTGTGGACAGACACAAAGGTGGGTGGACCTGGTTCTGTCTGACCTTGAGCAGCTCACGACATGTGGACACCTGTTAGGAGGCTGTGGAGAGCCCAGAGGAGGCTTAGACCAGGGTGGTGGCCCTGTAGGCGGTCGTGAGATTTCAGATTTGGAAGGACGAATCCACACGAGTTGTCAATGGATGGGACGCAGAGTTTGAGAGAAAGGGAACGATCCAGATGACTCCGAGGGTCTTGGGCCTGAGCAGCTGGGAGGATGCAGCTGGGGAAGACGGCGGGGAGGAGGGGAGCAGAAGCGGGTGAGGTGGGGAAGCCCTCGAGTTCTGCCTGGACAAGGTCAAGTTAAGGTGCGTGTTAGGCATCCGAACGTCAAGTCCAGGAAGGGTGTGTTCCCGAAAGGGTCCCGGCTGGATCCTCCCAGTTCGTCGTCCCCATTCCACAGGTGTGGACTCAGCAGCCGGGCTCTGCGCTGGGCCGGGCGGGGTCACGTGGCCGCGGGCTGGCGCCCCCTGGCGCCGGAGAGCGCGGGCGGCTGGGGAATGGCTGCTGCCATGGTGCCGGGGCGCAGCGAGAGCTGGGAGCGCGGGGAGCCTGGCCGCCCGGCCCTGTACTTCTGCGGGAGCATTCGCGGCGGACGCGAGGACAGGACGCTGTACGAGCGGATCGTGTCTCGGCTGCGGCGATTCGGGACAGTGCTCACCGAGCACGTGGCGGCCGCCGAGCTGGGCGCGCGCGGTGAGGCCCTGGGGCCGCGGGACGCGGGGACGGCATGTCCTTGACCAGCTTTCCCTCAACACAGGGGAAGAGGCTGCTGGGGGTGACAGGCTCATCCATGAGCAGGACCTGGAGTGGCTGCAGCAGGCGGACGGTGAGTGGCGCTCCCTCCTTCCAGCACCTAACATGCTGAGGCTTCCTCTCATCTTTCCTCCCAGTGGTCGTGGCAGAAGTGACACAGCCATCCTTGGGTGTAGGCTATGAGCTGGGCCGGGCCGTGGCCTTTAACAAGCGGATCCTGTGCCTGTTCCGCCCGCAGTCTGGCCGCGGTGAGCACCCCAAGCCTCCCTCCTGGCTTTCTATGGACCCAGCCCTCAGCTCCTTCCCTGGTGGGCTCTGAGCACCGCGCCTCTCCCAAGGGGTAAGGGAGCTGTGAGGGTGTGGATGGGAGGCAGCTTCACCTTTCCCTGCCCTTTCCAGTGCTTTCGGCCATGATCCGGGGAGCAGCAGATGGCTCTCGGTTCCAGGTGTGGGACTATGAGGAGGGAGAGGTGGAGGCCCTGCTGGATCGATACTTCGAGGCTGATCCTCCAGGGCAGGTGGCTGCCTCCCCTGACCCAACCACTTGACTTAATCTCACTTTCTTAAATTCTTCTATTCTCAGACACTGCTCTAGTACCATTCCTTCCTCTTAGCCCCAGGAGCAAATTAAAAGGTACAGTTAAAATCCTAACTTTCTGTCTTGTGTGAGTCATGGGGGTGGGG